CTTTGGTGTTAATTTGGCAAACACCTGAAGGAAAAAGGGCAATGACAGAGTGGTGTTCAAGGCAGAGAGTACAGCAAATGCAAAGTTCTTGAGGCAAGAGCATATTTGGCTGTCATTCCATCACTTTTTTCTTTAAGATACTGTATCGGTTAACTATCCTCATGTACCAAAGAACAAATGTAAACATACTGCATGACTTTGAGTGATTAACTACATAACTTTGACATGTCAACAATCTCTTATGGTGGTCATCTTTCCAATAAATTGAGTTGAGCTAGAAAATGTGTATTGCCAAAATCCATTGATTTACTTTAAAAATTAAATCACAGGTTGCGGATGCCCGTAATGGTGGCATTTCCACACACAGTACTGTTGCTGATTTGATGAGACACAAATATATTCCAACCCCATTTTCAAATATTAAAAGTTGGTAGGGTCCTCAACGAAACCTAACAGTGACTTCAAGTTGAAAAAAAATGCTTAAAAGGAAAAAAACAGGGAGAGCCCACCTTTTGGCCTGTATCTCTCAGAAAGAGGGACAAGAGCGGTGGGAACGTGAGGAACTTTTAAAATGTGAGAGCGTTACTCTGGGGAAACCTGGAGTTTACTCTTGGCCTTTACTCGCTGGACTGTCATAGTTCTCACATTTGTGAAGCGAGTCTGGGCTGGCGGCCCTCAAGCCCTATCCTCCCCCGATGCGGAAGTCTTGCTTCTCTGTGCCTCCCAGGCTTGAGAACAGCAGAGTCTGGCCGCTCAAAACGAAAGCTTCACGAACGTCGCTCGCTCGGTGCTGAGAAAGAAGCCTGACGCGACCCGGGAAACTTGACCGACGCACGCCCGCCCGCTTGCCCCGCCCCCTAACGGCTTCCCGGCTTCCCCCGGGTCCTATGCAGAAAAGACGCTGGGCCTGGCAAGCGGGGCCAGTAGCGGCTTCCGGGAGGAGTTTTGGCCTCCACACGGCTCCGTCGGGCGCCGCGCTCTTCCGGCAGCGGTAGCTTTGGAGACGCCGGGAACCCGCGTTGGCGTGGTTGACTAGTGCCTCGCAGCCTCAGCATGGGGGAACATGGCCTGGAGCTGGCTTCCATGATCCCCGCCCTGCGGGAGCTGGGCAGGTAGGGCTAGGCCCAGCCTGGGTCCTGCATCCTAAGGATTAAAAGCTTTTAATTTGTATTTTAGTGCCACACCAGAGGAATATAATACAGTTGTACAGAAGCCAAGACAAATTCTGTGTCAATTCATTGACCGGATACTTACAGATGTAAATGTTGGTAAGAAACCAATTATTTCTTATATAAACTTTATGACTCTTTAAAATGAATCTTATTGTTTTAGTTGCTGTAGAACTTGTAAAGAAAACTGACTCTCAGCCAACCTCCGTGATGTTGCTTGATTTCATCCAGCATATCATGAAATCCTCCCCACTTATGTTTGTAAATGTGAGTGGAAGCCATGAGGCCAAAGGCAGTTGTATTGGTAAGTGCTGTTATTCATGCATTCACTTGCCATTTATTTAATATCTTTTTTGTTTATTTCAAAGAATTCAGTAATTGGATCATAACGAGACTTCTGCGGATTGCAGCAACTCCCTCCTGTCATTTGTTACACAAGAAAATCTGTGAAGTCATCTGTTCATTATTATTTCTTTTTAAAAGCAAGAGTCCTGCTATTTTTGGGGTACTCACAAAAGAATTATTACAACTTTTTGAAGACTTGGTTTACCTCCATAGAAGAAATGTGATGGGTCATGCTGTGGAATGGCCAGTGGTCATGAGCCGATTTTTAAGTCAATTAGATGAACACATGGGATATTTACAATCAGCTCCTTTGCAGTTGATGAGTATGCAAAATTTAGAATTTATTGAAGTCACTTTATTAATGGTTCTTACTCGTATTATTGCAATTGTGTTTTTTAGAAGGCAAGAACTCTTACTTTGGCAGATAGGTTGTGTTCTGCTAGAGTATGGTAGTCCAAAAATTAAATCCCTAGCAATTAGCTTTTTAACAGAACTTTTTCAGCTTGGAGGACTACCAGCACAACCAGCTAGCACTTTTTTCAGCTCATTTTTGGAATTATTAAAACACCTTGTAGAAATGGATACTGACCAATTGAAACTCTATGAAGAGCCATTATCAAAGCTGATAAAGACACTATTTCCCTTTGAAGCAGAAGCTTATAGAAATATTGAACCTGTCTATTTAAATATGCTGCTGGAAAAACTCTGTGTCATGTTTGAAGACGGTGTGCTCATGCGGCTTAAGTCTGATTTGCTAAAAGCAGCTTTGTGCCATTTACTGCAGTATTTCCTTAAATTTGTGCCAGCTGGGTATGAATCTGCTTTACAAGTCAGGAAGGTCTATGTGAGAAATATTTGTAAAGCTCTTTTGGATGTGCTTGGAATTGAGGTAGATGCAGAGGTAAGTAATTTTTCAGGTTACTAGTTAAGTATATATTTCTGGAAATTATTTTTTATTTTCTCAGTACTTGTTGGGCCCACTTTATGCAGCTTTGAAAATGGAAAGTATGGAAATCATTGAGGAGATTCAATGCCAAACTCAACAGGAAAACCTCAGCAGTAATAGTGATGGAATATCACCCAAAAGGCGTCGTCTCAGCTCGTCTCTAAACCCTTCTAAAAGAGCACCAAAACAGACTGAGGAGTATGATGACCTTCATTCAGTTTGTATTTAGCTGAATATCTCTCTACTATATTCATAATTATAGAATTAAACATGTGGACATGAACCAAAAGAGCATATTATGGAGTGCACTGAAACAGAAAGCTGAATCCCTTCAGATTTCCCTTGAATACAGTGGCCTAAAGAATCCTGTTATTGAGATGTTAGAAGGAATTGCTGTTGTCTTACAACTGACTGCTCTGTGTACTGTTCATTGTTCTCATCAAAACATGAACTGGTAAAACAAACTTCTTGTTTCTTGGGGTTGGGCCAATGTTTTTAACAAAATGTACTTACTGCAGCCGTACTTTCAAGGACTGTCAACATAAATCCAAGAAGAAACCTTCTGTAGTGATAACTTGGATGTCATTGGATTTTTACACAAAAGTGCTTAAGAGCTGTAGAAGTTTGTTAGAATCTGTTCAGAAACTGGACCTGGAGGCAACCATTGATAAGGTGGTGAAAATTTATGATGCTTTGATTTATATGCAAGGTGAGTACAAATTAGCAACAGATCAGAATAACTATAATTAATGACTTATTTTGTGCTTCTGTAGTAAACAGTTCATTTGAAGATCATATCCTGGAAGATTTATGTGGTATGCTCTCACTTCCATGGATTTATTCCCATTCTGATGATGGCTGTTTAAAGTTGACCACATTTGCCGCTAATCTTCTAACATTAAGCTGTAGGATTTCAGATAGCTATTGTAAGTGCTCACAAGAATGTGTGTGTGGTTTGGAAATCTTGTTTAATAGACTTAATTTTTTCAGCACCACAGGCACAATCACGATGTGTGTTTCTTCTGACTCTGTTTCCAAGAAGAATATTCCTTGAGTGGAGAACAGCAGTTTACAACTGGGCCCTGCAGAGCTCCCATGAAGTAATCCGGGCTAGTTGTGTTAGTGGATTTTTTATCTTATTGCAGCAGCAGAATTCTTGTAACAGAGTTCCCAAGATTCTTATGTATGTACTAAGATTTTAATTTGAATATATCAAAAGTTTAGTACTTTTTCTTTTTTTTCCCCAGAGATAAAGTCAAAGATGATTCTGACATTGTCAAGAAAGAATTTGCTTCTATACTTGGTCAACTTGTCTGTACTCTTCACGGCATGTTTTATCTGACAAGTTCTTTAACAGAACCTTTCTCTGAACACGGACATGTGGACCTCTTCTGTAGGAACTTGAAAGCCACTTCTCAACATGAATGTTCATCTTCTCAACTAAAAGCTTCTGTCTGCAAGCCATTCCTTTTCCTACTGAAAAAAAAAATACCTAGTCCAGTAAAACTTGGTGAGTGATTATGACTTATTTAATACTTTAAATAAATTAGGTATTGTATACTCTTGTCCTTCAGCTTTCATAGATAATCTACATCATCTTTGTAAGCATCTTGATTTTAGAGAAGATGAAACAGATGTAAAAGCAGTTCTTGGAACTTTATTAAATTTAATGGAAGATCCAGACAAAGATGTTAGAGTGGCTTTTAGTGGAAATATCAAGCACATATTGGAATCCTTGGACTCTGAAGATGGATTTATAAAGGAGGTTGATAATTTTTGTTTTTAACATTTGAGTTTATTTCTTTAACCAGTTAATTTTATTGTTCTAGCTTTTTGTCTTAAGAATGAAGGAAGCATATACACATGCCCAAATATCAAGAAATAATGAGCTGAAGGATACCTTGATTCTTACAACAGGGGATATTGGAAGGTATACTTGGCAGCATTTGTGTTCTTCCTTATTGTATTCATATGTATGTTGTTTTTAATTTTAGGGCCGCAAAAGGAGATTTGGTACCATTTGCACTCTTACACTTATTGCATTGTTTGTTATCCAAGTCAGCATCTGTCTCTGGAGCAGCATACACAGAAATTAGAGCTCTGGTTGCAGCTAAAAGTGTTAAACTGCAAAGTTTTTTCAGCCAGTATAAGAAACCCATCTGTCAGGTAAGAGTCAGCGTTTGTCTGGACTATAGGCAGAAAACTCACAATAAAATGGTTTTTGCTCTAGTTTTTGGTAGAATCCCTTCACTCTAGTCAGATGACAGCACTTCCGAATACTCCATGCCAGAATGCTGACGTGCGAAAACAAGATGTGGCTCACCAGAGAGAAATGGCTTTAAATACGTTGTCTGAAATTGCCAACGTTTTCGACTTTCCTGATCTTAATCGTTTTCTTACTGTAAGTTGCAACATATAGTTCACTTGAGGTTTTACTTTTTGGTAATTGTTGCATTCTTTTTCAGAGGACATTACAAGTTCTACTACCTGATCTTGCTGCCAAAGCAAGCCCTGCAGCTTCTGCTCTCATTCGAACTTTAGGAAAACAATTAAATGTCAATCGTAGAGAGATTTTAATAAACAACTTCAAATATATTTTTTCTCATTTGGTCTGTTCTTGTTCCAAAGATGAATTAGAACGTGCCCTTCATTATCTGAAGGTAATTGAATATTTCTATATATTTTACTTTTTAAAAAATTTTTTTTAACATGTCTTTGGGTTAGAATGAAACAGAAATTGAACTGGGGAGCCTGTTGAGACAAGATTTCCAAGGATTGCATAATGAATTATTGCTGCGTATTGGAGAACACTATCAACAGGTTTTTAATGGTTTGTCAATACTTGCCTCATTTGCATCCAGTGATGATCCATATCAGGGCCCGAGAGATATCATATCACCTGAACTGATGGTAAGGAATATGTTCTATGAGGTTTTTTTGTTAAGCTTACATATTATCTGTTTTTATTTCTTAGGCTGATTATTTACAACCCAAATTGTTGGGCATTTTGGCTTTTTTTAACATGCAGTTACTGAGCTCTAGTGTTGGCATTGAAGATAAGAAAATGGTAAGTGGTGATAGTTCCAGAGTGCTAAGATAGCTTTACTCTGAAGCACTACTTAACTCTATAGGCCTTGAACAGTTTGATGTCTTTGATGAAGTTAATGGGACCCAAACATGTCAGTTCTGTGAGGGTGAAGATGATGACCACACTGAGAACTGGCCTTCGATTCAAGGATGATTTTCCTGAATTGTGTTGCAGGTAAATGACTGCCTGAGTTTATTAATTTTTTTTGGACTTCATTTCTATTTGTTTTTTCACATAGAGCTTGGGACTGCTTTGTTCGCTGCCTGGATCATGCTTGTCTGGGCTCCCTTCTCAGTCATGTAATAGTAGCTTTGTTACCTCTTATACACATCCAGCCTAAAGAAACTGCAGCTATCTTCCACTACCTCATAATTGAAAACAGGTATTGTAACTGAAATTAATAGTAAAATAATAAAATAATTCTTTTTATTCCAACTAACTATTAGGGATGCTGTGCAAGATTTTCTTCATGAAATATATTTTTTACCTGATCATCCAGAATTAAAAAAGATAAAAGCCGTTCTCCAGGAATACAGAAAGGTATTTAATTTTTAATTTGTGGTTTAGGAGATATAAGTTCTGTCTCTCTGTGCTTTGTATATAGGAGACCTCTGAGAGCACTGATCTTCAGACAACTCTTCAGCTCTCTATGAAGGCCATTCAACATGAAAATGTCGATGTTCGTATTCATGCTCTTACAAGCTTGAAGGAAACCTTGTATAAAAATCAGGTATGCTAATATGATATAATTAAAAATGTATAACGTATAAATTTTCTTTCTACTTTTATTTTAGGAAAAACTGATAAAGTATGCAACAGACAGTGAAACAGTAGAACCTATTATCTCACAGTTGGTGACAGTGCTTTTGAAAGGTTGCCAAGATGCAAACTCTCAAGCTCGGTTGCTCTGTGGGGAATGTTTAGGGGAATTGGGGGCGATAGATCCAGGTCGATTAGATTTCTCAACAACTGAAACTCAAGGAAAAGATTTTACATTTGTGGTAAGTAGTGGAAATTTGGAATGACAAAAGAGGTTATCCTGGAATTTTCTTTTTTTTTTTTCTGATTGAGACTGGAGTAGAAGATTCAAGCTTTGCCTATGGATTATTGATGGAGCTAACAAGAGCTTACCTTGCGTATGCTGATAATAGCCGAGCTCAAGATTCAGCTGCCTATGCCATTCAGGTAAGAGTGGATATAGTCATTACTGGCTTTAATGGACTTACAAATGTAAAATATGTATTTGTAGGAGTTGCTTTCTATTTATGACTGTAGAGAGATGGAGACCAACGGCCCAGGTCACCAATTGTGGAGGAGATTTCCTGAGCATGTTCGGGAAATACTAGAACCTCATCTAAATACCAGGTATGTAGGCTTATTTAATGTATTTTCATAAATCTTTTTAATAAACAAATTTTCAAAATTACAGATACAAGAGTTCTCAGAAGTCAACCGATTGGTCTGGAGTAAAGAAGCCAATTTACTTAAGTAAATTGGGTAGTAACTTTGCAGAATGGTCAGCATCTTGGGCAGGTTATCTTATTACAAAGGTAAGAAACCCTGTTCAGTTTGTTAACTGAATTGTGTTACTGTCTACACATTTTGCATTTACAGGTTCGACATGATCTTGCCAGTAAAATTTTCACCTGCTGTAGCATTATGATGAAGCATGATTTCAAAGTGACCATCTATCTTCTTCCACATATTCTGGTGTATGTCTTACTGGGTTGTAATCAAGAAGATCAGCAGGAGGTGAGATAAATCATCTTACTTGGTTTTTGAACATATTATTATTAATTATAAATGATTCTCATAGGTTTATGCAGAAATTATGGCAGTTCTAAAGCATGACGATCAGCATACCATAAATACCCAAGACATTGCATCTGATCTGTGTCAACTCAGTACACAGACTGTGTTCTCCATGCTTGACCATCTCACACAGTGGGCAAGGCACAAATTTCAGGCACTGAAAGCTGAGAAATGTCCACACAGCAAATCAAACAGAAATAAGGTAGACTCAATGGGTGAGTTATCACTTCTGTTTCTTTTTTTTTTTTCTTTAATTACTCAACTTTTTTTATGATCTAGTATCTACTGTGGATTATGAAGACTATCAGAGTGTAACCCGTTTTCTAGACCTCATACCCCAGGATACTCTGGCAGTAGCTTCCTTTCGCTCCAAAGCATACACACGAGCTGTAATGCACTTTGAATCATTTATTACAGAAAAGAAGCAAAATATTCAGGAACATCTTGGATTTTTACAGGTCTGAAGTTAATATAGTGAATTTAATAATGAGTTTTTGATTGTTTTTTAATCATTGAACAAAGAAATTGTATGCTGCTATGCATGAACCTGATGGAGTGGCCGGAGTCAGTGCAATTAGAAAGGCAGAACCATCTCTAAAAGAACAGATCCTTGAACATGAAAGCCTTGGCTTGCTGAGGGATGCCACTGCTTGTTATGACAGGGCTATTCAGCTAGAACCAGACCAGGTAAGATAATAATTGAAAGGCAACTGTAATGAAATTGCTATTTTAAATATTTTTAAATTTCTAGATCATTCATTATCATGGTGTAGTAAAGTCCATGTTAGGTCTTGGTCAGCTGTCTACTGTTATCACTCAGGTGAATGGAGTGCATGCTAACAGGTAATATTTTATAAAATGATTTTCTTTTGTTAAAAGTTTAGTTGATATGGGTTTCTTTTAATAGGTCCGAGTGGACAGATGAATTAAACACGTACAGAGTGGAAGCAGCTTGGAAATTGTCACAGTGGGATTTGGTGGAAAACTATTTGGCAGCAGGTAAAATTACTTCTTAAAATATAAGCAGTTTTTGACATTTCTTGACTCTTCATTTGTTTTTCAGATGGAAAATCTACAACATGGAGTGTCAGACTGGGACAGCTATTATTATCAGCCAAAAAAAGAGATATCACAGCTTTTTATGACTCACTGAAACTAGTGAGAGCAGAACAAATTGTACCTCTTTCAGCTGCAAGCTTTGAAAGAGGCTCCTACCAACGAGGATATGAATATATTGTGAGGTATTTTGGAATTTCCATTTTTATATTTCTGGAACATTTTAACATAGGCTCTATCTATCTTCAGATTGCACATGTTATGTGAGTTGGAGCATAGCATCAAACCACTTTTCCAGCATTCTCCAGGTGACAGTTCTCAAGAAGATTCTCTAAACTGGGTAGCTCGACTAGAAATGACCCAGAATTCCTACAGAGCCAAGGAGCCTATCCTGGCTCTCCGGAGGGCTTTACTAAGCCTCAACAAAAGGTTTCTCACACTACTTTTTTTAAAAATGTCACCTCTCTCACCAATGTGTTGTTACTTCCTTTAGACCAGATTACAATGAAATGGTTGGAGAATGCTGGCTGCAGAGTGCCAGGGTAGCTAGAAAGGCTGGTCACCACCAGACAGCCTACAATGCTCTCCTTAATGCAGGGGAATCACGACTCGCTGAACTGTACGTGGAAAGGGCAAAGTGGCTCTGGTCCAAGGTAATGGCCAGGGAAATGTCATCATATATATATAAAAGGCTTATTGTTGCCTTTTTTCTTTTAGGGTGATGTTCACCAGGCACTAATTGTTCTTCAAAAAGGTGTTGAATTATGTTTTCCTGAAAATGAAACCCCACCTGAGGGTAAGAACATGTTAATCCATGGTCGAGCTATGCTACTAGTGGGCCGATTTATGGAAGAAACAGCTAACTTTGAAAGCAATGCAATTATGAAAAAATATAAGGCAAGTATATGTATAATGCAGTTTCAGTTAACCTTAGGTAGGTATCCTATGTTCTTTTTTATAGGATGTGACCGCGTGCCTGCCAGAATGGGAGGATGGGCATTTTTACCTTGCCAAGTACTATGACAAATTGATGCCCATGGTCACAGACAACAAAATGGAAAAGCAAGGTGATCTCATCCGGTATATAGTTCTTCATTTTGGCAGGTGAGTATGAGAACTGCATGTTTGCAGATTAAGCTAATAGTGTTTCTTGTCTATATAATTGCAGATCTCTACAATATGGAAATCAGTTCATATATCAGTCAATGCCACGAATGTTAACTCTATGGCTTGATTATGGTACAAAGGCATATGAATGGGAAAAAGGTATAACTCTTCACGTAAAAGTTTTAAAGGACTTATTGTTTTTTAAACTTATTTCTTCCCCCAGCTGGCCGCTCCGATCGTGTACAAATGAGGAATGATTTGGGTAAAATAAACAAGGTTATCACAGAGCATACAAACTATTTAGCTCCATATCAATTTTTGACTGCTTTTTCACAATTGATCTCTCGAATTTGTCATTCTCACGATGAAGTTTTTGTTGTCTTGATGGAAATAATAGCCAAAGTATTTCTAGCCTATCCTCAACAAGCAATGTGGATGATGACAGCTGTGTCAAAGGTAAAAGGGTCTTTTACCTTTTTATATGAAAATTTTTATGACATTTAACTCTTTTTTATGACAGTCATCTTATCCCATGCGTGTGAACAGATGCAAGGAAATCCTCAATAAAGCTATTCATATGAAAAAATCCTTAGAGAAGTTTGTTGGAGATGCAACTCGCCTAACAGATAAGCTTCTAGAATTGTGCAATAAACCGGTACTATCATAATCTTAGTGCTTATAAACTGAAACAAATTAAAATGCACTATTTATTTTTTCAGGTTGATGGAAGTAGTTCCACATTAAGCATGAGCACTCATTTTAAAATGCTTAAAAAGCTGGTAGAAGAAGCAACATTTAGTGAAATCCTCATTCCTCTACAATCAGTCATGATACCTACACTTCCATCAATTCTGGGTACCCATGCTAACCATGCTAGCCATGAACCATTTCCTGGACATTGGGCCTATATTGCAGGGTTTGATGATATGGTAAACTTCAGTTTTATATGACTATGATTTTACCCTAATTCATATATAACTCATCATCTTTTAGGTGGAAATTCTTGCTTCTCTTCAGAAACCAAAGAAGATTTCTTTAAAAGGCTCAGATGGAAAGTTCTACATCATGATGTGTAAGCCAAAAGATGACCTGAGAAAGGATTGTAGACTAATGGAATTCAATTCCTTGATTAATAAGGTTGGGAGATAGTTTGCTTTTATTTTATTTATTTGTTTTTAAATTTATGTGTATTTTTTAACAGTGCTTAAGAAAAGATGCAGAGTCTCGTAGAAGAGAACTTCATATTCGAACATATGCAGTTATTCCACTAAATGATGAATGTGGGATTATTGAATGGGTGAACAACACTGCTGGTTTGAGACCTATTCTGACCAAACTATATAAAGAAAAGGGTACTAAAATTAATTCTTATACATATACAGTGATGTGATTAATGGATATCACTCTTCCTTGCAGGAGTGTATATGACAGGAAAAGAACTTCGCCAGTGTATGCTACCAAAGTCAGCAGCTTTATCTGAAAAACTCAAAGTATTCCGAGAATTTCTCCTGCCCAGGCATCCTCCTATTTTTCATGAGTGGTTTCTGAGAACATTCCCTGATCCTACATCATGGTAAGTTACCAAGAATATAATACGTTGTTATGTGGATATTTCATAGGCATTGTGTTTCTTTTAGGTACAGTAGTAGATCAGCTTACTGCCGTTCCACTGCAGTAATGTCAATGGTTGGTTATATTCTGGGGCTTGGAGACCGTCATGGTGAAAATATTCTCTTTGATTCTTTGACTGGTGAATGCGTACATGTAGATTTCAATTGTCTTTTCAATAAGGTATGTGATATGAGTTACTCTTACTAATTGTGGTTAGTTTGTAATAAAATGTATTGTTTCTAAGGGAGAAACCTTTGAAGTTCCAGAAATTGTGCCATTTCGCCTGACTCATAATATGGTTAATGGAATGGGTCCTATGGGAACAGAGGGTCTTTTTCGAAGAGCATGTGAAGTTACAATGAGGCTGATGCGTGATCAGCGAGAGCCTTTAATGAGGTAATCACCTATACTTTGTAAATAATTTAACAACATCATACCATAATATTTGTTTCAATTTTAGTGTCTTAAAGACTTTTCTACATGATCCTCTTGTGGAATGGAGTAAACCAGTGAAAGGGCATTCCAAAGCGCCACTGAATGAAACTGGAGAAGTTGTCAATGAAAAGGTTAGTAGAAGGTATAGCTTGATATGGGCTGTAGTCCTCATCTCTACAAATGAACTTGATATGCAGCTATAGTTCTCATCTCTATGCATGAGAACTGCTTGGAAATACTGTTAGTGACTATTGATTACTCTGAAATCTAGTTCTCTAGTATCACAATGCCATAAGTTTTCTTTATTGTCAGTAATGTTAACAGTATTCGCATTTGTATAATAAAAGTTCATGGCACACTTGTTTAACCATAGACAATTCACAGTTATGAGATACAGTAGGAAAAACTATAGTACAAATTGCCTGAACTTACAGAACAACAGGTCTGAGCTTTAATATCATGATACCAGTATGTCACAAGCTATGTTAACAAATGCAGCAATTCACTTCTTACTTAGTTGAAGCTGCAAAGTTTGCAGATAGTTTTGTTGTTGTTGTTGTGGTGGTGGTGGTGGTTGTTGTTTTTGAGACAGAGTCTCGCTCTGTCATCCAGGCTGGAGTACAGTGGCACGATCTTGGCTCACGGCAACCTCTGCCTCCTGGGTTCAAGCAGTTCTCCTGCCTTAGCCTCCCAAGTAGCTGGGATTATAAGCGTGCACCACCACAGCTGGCTAATTATTATATTTTTAGTAGAGATGGGTTTCACCATGTTGGCCAGGCTGGTCTTGAACCCCTGGCTTCAAGTGATCCACCCACCTCAGCATCCCAAAATGCAGGGATTATAGGCATAAGCCACTGTGCCTAGCTCAGATAGTTGTTTTTAATAAGTTAGAATAGATTGAGGATTCGTTTTTTTTGGTGGGGGGCACTCTTACATCTTTAATAAGTCTTGTACAGGCTTACTAAATACAATGAATTATACCAACTATATGCTAATAAAGATTAAAAATTTACATTCCAGTTAACTACCTAAAGAGTTTAAGTCCACTTTCATCCTACTGATATAGCTCGAGGAAGGCTAGACCTGTACGCCCCCATCCTTCATGTCATCCTTAACCCTTTGTCTTGAGAAAGAAGGTTTAGCTGCTTCTTTAGTTCTTCTAAAAGAACTAAAAGAAAAATTTCTTTTTCTTGCTCTATTATCTTCATCTGTAGGGTGAGATTAATATTTCCAGAATTGTGGAAAAATTCACTCTGTAGCAGTTGAAGAGCAGATGGTCTCTGGGACATGTTCCTTTTCGTTAAGTGATAGATATACTTGGCTTGTACTGGATACCTTTTACTGAGGGATTCCAATATCTGACCAGTTCTTGAACCTGTTAAAACTTCTGCTCGCTCCATTTCTGTTCTAAACAGCTGAAAGAGCTCTAGCAGGATCACACTCAAGCTATATACATATCTAACTGGACAAAGCCAGCCCTGGTCTCTACAAATAGTTTTTGTTTTTTTTTAATTAGCTGGGCTCAGTGGCACACTCCTGTAGTCCCAGCTACTTGGGAGGCTGAGGTGGGAGGATCACTTGACCCCAGGAGTTGGAGGCTGCTGTGAGCTATGATGACACCACTGCACTCCAGCCTGGGCAACAGAGTGAGACCCTTGGCATCATACTCAGATCCTTCCAACTGCTGGGATGAAGCATACAGACAAGTGCCCACTCTGGATATAGGTGTTGGTGTTCTCTTTCTGTTTCTATGGGTCCAGTCTGTGTTCTTTTGTAAGATGTCTGGGCAAGCCAGACCAAAGTCTCCTATTTTTACTTGCTGATCAGGGCCATGAAGAAAAATATTTCTAGGCTTCAGATCTCTGTTTACAATACCCATGTTATGTATGTAAAACACACCTTCCACTAAATCTTGAAAATTTTTTGTTGCAACACTGGCCATAAGGACAGGCAAACTTGCCCACACACTCTTGGCCCTGTTTGTTTCTCTCAGCTAGCCAGTCCCACAGCTGGAGCTTGCACACCTGCATCTGGATGTGCAGCATCAGGTGGTACTGCACCTCGATCCCCAACAAGTTGAAGTTTTCTTTGGAAGATTCCTCAGTGGATGTGAAATTCTCCTCTAGGAGGGAATTACACCTGAGCAGCAGGGGCTGTTTCACAATTGACCAGGTAGACAAACCAGCCAGGCCATTTTCCTGGAGCTCCAGGGATGATTCATATTCACTGGTGTCTCTTAAGACGGAATTGATGGTGTAGTTCACAGCTTGTTGTTCTGATTTTGAGTGTCAGATTCTGCAAAGGGTTTTTCTTTTCTGAGGTGAGCTCCGCGAAGATAATGGGTGAGCTGCTATTTTCACCATTTTTAACACCGTATTGGTATCTGTCTGCTTGGTCGGAGAACACTTCCAGAAATGGCAACTGAACGGAAGCTCTGTCTGCTTGTGGTTGGACCACTTGAACATGTTCTGTCCACGCAGTGTGATAACGAATGATATTAGGGTGCTGAAGACCTGCCAGCACCTTCATTCCCCGTAGTTCTTTCATGTAATGTGTTTTTGTTGCACCCTTAATCAGGATTTTTTAAATTGCATAATACTGACCATCTAATTTATTCCTGACCTTGTATACTCTTCCATATCCACCTTTTCCTAAGATGGCAAGTTCTTCAAATTCATTTAAGTAACGTGAAGTTTGTGCTTCAAAGGGTACTTCCCTTGATCTGATTTTCT